GTTACTGCATCTCCATTCTCTGCCAAGCCTCCTCCACCCGCCTGTCCTTGTCAGTCCCTACACCTGCTGTTCCTGAGATGCCGCCTCTGTGAGGCCTGCCCGGCTCTCCCCCAGTCCTGCCTCTTCTGCCCCGGGGCAGGTGCTGTCGCGGGCAAGCGAGGATCCGTGCTAGCGAACCTGCGCGCCTGGGGCTCACCGGGGCTGGGTAGGTGGCTACAAGAACCTGTCTTCCCGCGGTCACCCCATGGGGTTGGCTGAGGATGGGGCCTGAGACCCCGAGGGTGGCTGACCGCCCCGTTTCAGTTTTAAGGGGCAGGACGTGCTTGCGCCGGCCCCTCGGCTCCGCGCTGCCTGACCCGAAGGGCCGTGGGAGCGGGGAGGGCCCAGTCCCTGTTCCGGGGGTGGGCGAGGGGCGGGGGGCTGCCTGAGGACGGGGCCTGGGCCGGCCGCGGGCTGGGACGTGGCGGGCGGGGCGGGGCGGGGCGGGGCGGGGCGGGGCGAGGAGACGAGGAAAAACGCCTCGGGAGCTGCCGCGCCGGCGCCGCCGCCACCGCCAGAGGGCAGCGCGTGCCGGCGCGGGAGGCCCGGGCCCCGCCCCCGCCCGGCCAGGCCCCGCCCCCTCCCCGTCCCCGCCCCTGTCCGCCTCGGGCCCCGCCCCGTCTGCCGCTCCGCCCCTGGCCCCGCCCCCCGTCCCGGCCCCGCCCGCCAGGGGCCGCGACGCTGCCCGTGCCCCTCCCACTGCCCGCTCATTCGGGGGCCGGCACCTGCCGGCCTGTCCGCTCCCTGCTTATACTTTGCACGCTCGCAGCCACGTTTCCGCACACCTGTCCCCTTTCCACGCACCTGTGTCCGGCAGCCCGCACATCTGTGGGAGCGCTGCCTCCTCGCCAGCTGTCCGGGAAGTTCAGCGCCGCTCTCCCACGGGCGTGAGACCGCCCCACCCACCTGTCCGTGACTGCAGCTCCGGCCGGGAGGGCGGCAGGTGGGCCCCGGCGCTGCTGGCTCCTTGTGGGACAGGGCCGCGGCGGCGGCGCAGGACGTTCTCCCGCCGGGAGGACCACGCGGCGGTCCCTGGACCCTTCCCCGGGTGCACAGCGGCGGCTGCGCCAGCGGGGGCAGGATGGGCCGTCCGAGCGCACCTCCATCCGCCCTCGCGACGCCCACGCTGGCCCAGACGCGGGATTTGGGGTGGAGGACGCTGGGCTGGGAACCAGCACCTTGGGACGGCCGGGTAGTTCGGGCCTTGAGGAGTCCCACACCCTGACAGCTGGCGCCCCCCACGCCCCGCCTAGCTCTCCTCGGCCTGGGGACACCGGCTGCCAGGCCTCTCCAGTTTCAGCCTTTCCTGGGAGGACTTCCTGGAAGAGGGGGCTTCAGGCCCCAGAAAGAGAGGCTGCTCTGGGGGATGGAGGAGGTGCTGGGATGGTGACTCCGCGGAGTCGAGGGTGTGAGGCGGGATGTGGGCAGGCCGTGAGGTTTGTGTTGCAAGACTGGGAGGCAGGATGAGGGGAGGCCATGGGGCGGCTGGAGGTGCGGCCTGGGAGCCCTGCGTGCTGGGCCCTGGGCAGGGACGGCAGGCGAGGCGTGTGGAGGAAGAGCCGCGAAGAGCTGGGCGCTGTCTTCTCCACGCCTCCGTTTCTTCATCTGCTCCTGGGGCCGCCTGCCCGGTAGCGGAGATTGAATCGCATGTTGACGTCTATTACGATGATTAATGTTCTTGTCATTCCCGTCACTAGCAGGTGAGAGGCTGGGAGGCCTCAGGTGGGAACATCGTGTTAGTGACGGCGCCCCCAATGTCCCCAGGTCCGGACAGGCCGAGATGACGCCGAGCCCCCTGTTGCTGCTCCTGCTGCCGCCGCTGCTGCTGGGGGCCTTCCCGCCGGCCGCCGCCGCCCGAGGTGAGTTCTGGCGCCCAGCCCGGCCAGCCTGGCCTCGCTGACTGTTCCTCGGTCCCACCCGCAGGCCCCCCAAAGATGGCGGACAAGGTGGTCCCACGGCAGGTGGCCCGGCTGGGCCGCACTGTGCGGCTGCAGTGCCCAGTGGAGGGGGACCCGCCGCCGCTGACCATGTGGACCAAGGATGGCCGCACCATCCACAGCGGCTGGAGCCGCTTCCGCGTGCTGCCGCAGGGGCTGAAGGTGAAGCAGGTGGAGCGGGAGGATGCCGGCGTGTACGTGTGCAAGGCCACCAACGGCTTCGGCAGCCTGAGCGTCAACTACACCCTCGTCGTGCTGGGTTAGTCGCTGCTGCGGTCAGAGGTCATGGGCTGCCCTCCCTGTGCACCTCCGTCTCTCTGCAGATGACATTAGCCCAGGGAAGGAGAGCCTGGGGCCCGACAGCTCCTCTGGGGGTCAAGAGGACCCCGCCAGCCAGCAGTGGGGTGAGCAGGGGGTGACGGGGGTGGGGGGCGTCTCCTCTGACCTCCACGCCACCCCACCCCGCAGCACGACCGCGCTTCACACAGCCCTCCAAGATGAGGCGCCGGGTGATCGCACGGCCCGTGGGTAGCTCCGTGCGGCTCAAGTGCGTGGCCAGCGGGCACCCTCGGCCCGACATCACGTGGATGAAGGACGACCAGGCCTTGACGCGCCCAGAGGCCGCTGAGCCCAGGAAGAAGAAGTGGACACTGAGCCTGAAGAACCTGCGGCCGGAGGACAGCGGCAAATACACCTGCCGCGTGTCGAACCGCGCGGGCGCCATCAACGCCACCTACAAGGTGGATGTGATCCGTGAGTGTGGCCCCGGGCGCTGGCGGGCGGGGAGGAGCCATGCCCGCGTGCCACGTTCCCACAGAGCGGACCCGTTCCAAGCCCGTGCTCACAGGCACGCACCCCGTGAACACGACGGTGGACTTCGGGGGGACCACGTCCTTCCAGTGCAAGGTGCGCAGCGACGTGAAGCCGGTGATCCAGTGGCTGAAGCGCGTGGAGTACGGCGCCGAGGGCCGCCACAACTCCACCATCGATGTGGGCGGCCAGAAGTTTGTGGTGCTGCCCACGGGTGACGTGTGGTCGCGGCCCGACGGCTCCTACCTCAATAAGCTGCTCATCACCCGTGCCCGCCAGGACGATGCGGGCATGTACATCTGCCTTGGCGCCAACACCATGGGCTACAGCTTCCGCAGCGCCTTCCTCACCGTGCTGCCAGGTGCGCGGCTGCCACGCCACGCCACACCATGCCCTCCCTACCTCCTTTCCTCTCGCTCTTGCAGACCCAAAACCGCCAGGGCCACCTGTGGCCTCCTCGTCCTCGGCCACTAGCCTGCCGTGGCCCGTGGTCATCGGCATCCCAGCCGGCGCTGTCTTCATCCTGGGCACCCTGCTCCTGTGGCTTTGCCAGGCCCAGAAGAAGCCGTGCACCCCCGCGCCTGCCCCTCCCCTGCCTGGGCACCGCCCGCCGGGGACGGCCCGCGACCGCAGCGGAGACAAGGACCTTCCCTCGTTGGCCGCCCTCAGCGCTGGCCCTGGTGTGGGGCTGTGTGAGGAGCATGGGTCTCCGGCAGCCCCCCAGCACTTACTGGGCCCAGGCCCAGTTGCTGGCCCTAAGTTGTACCCCAAACTCTACACAGACATCCACACACACACACACACACACTCTCACACACACTCACACGTGGAGGGCAAGGTCCACCAGCACATCCACTATCAGTGCTAGACGGCACCGTATCTGCAGTGGGCACGGGGGGGCCGGCCAGACAGGCAGACTGGGAGGATGGAGGACGGAGCTGCAGACGAAGGCAGGGGACCCATGGCGAGGAGGAATGGCCAGCACCCCAGGCAGTCTGTGTGTGAGGCATAGCCCCTGGACACACACACACAGACACACACACTGCCTGGATGCATGTATGCACACACATGCGCGCACACGTGCTCCCTGAAGGCACACGTACGCACACACGCACATGCACAGATATGCCGCCTGGGCACACAGATAAGCTGCCCAAATGCACGCACACGCACAGAGACATGCCAGAACATACAAGGACATGCTGCCTGAACATACACACGCACACCCATGCGCAGATGTGCTGCCTGGACACACACACACACACGGATATGCTGTCTGGACGCACACACGTGCAGATATGGTATCCGGACACACACGTGCACAGATATGCTGCCTGGACACACAGATAATGCTGCCTTGACACACACATGCACGGATATTGCCTGGACACACACACACACACGTGTGCACAGATATGCTGTCTGGACACGCACACACATGCAGATATGCTGCCTGGACACACACTTCCAGACACACGTGCACAGGCGCAGATATGCTGCCTGGACACACGCAGATATGCTGTCTAGTCACACACACACGCAGACATGCTGTCCGGACACACACACGCATGCACAGATATGCTGTCCGGACACACACACGCACGCAGATATGCTGCCTGGACACACACACAGATAATGCTGCCTCAACACTCACACACGTGCAGATATTGCCTGGACACACACATGTGCACAGATATGCTGTCTGGACATGCACACACGTGCAGATATGCTGTCCGGATACACACGCACGCACACATGCAGATATGCTGCCTGGGCACACACTTCCGGACACACATGCACACACAGGTGCAGATATGCTGCCTGGACACACGCAGACTGACGTGCTTTTGGGAGGGTGTGCCGTGAAGCCTGCAGTACGTGTGCCGTGAGGCTCATAGTTGATGAGGGACTTTCCCTGCTCCACCGTCACTCCCCCAACTCTGCCCGCCTCTGTCCCCGCCTCAGTCCCCGCCTCCATCCCCGCCTCTGTCCCCTGGCCTTGGCGGCTATTTTTGCCACCTGCCTTGGGTGCCCAGGAGTCCCCTACTGCTGTGGGCTGGGGTTGGGGGCACAGCAGCCCCAAGCCTGAGAGGCTGGAGCCCATGGCTAGTGGCTCATCCCCACTGCATTCTCCCCCTGACACAGAGAAGGGGCCTTGGTATTTATATTTAAGAAATGAAGATAATATTAATAATGATGGAAGGAAGACTGGGTTGCAGGGACTGTGGTCTCTCCTGGGGCCCGGGACCCGCCTGGTCTTTCAGCCATGCTGATGACCACACCCCGTCCAGGCCAGACACCACCCCCCACCCCACTGTCGTGGTGGCCCCAGATCTCTGTAATTTTATGTAGAGTTTGAGCTGAAGCCCCGTATATTTAATTTATTTTGTTAAACATGAAAGTGCATCCTTTCCCTCCAGGCTGGTGTTTCTGCCCATGTCTACATGCACG